CCAAGTAGCAAGGTGTCTCCAACACCAGCAATTCCTCCCTAGCGCTGTGGAAGAAAGAATGAAGGGGCCGGGCGCGGTGGCTCACGCCTGTAATCCCAGCACTTTGGGAGGCCGAGGCAGGTGGATCACGAGGTCAGGAGATCGAGACCATCCTGGCGAACATGGTGAAACCCCGTCTCTACTAAAAATACAAAAAAATTAGCCGGGCGTGGTGGCGCGTGCCTGTAGTCCCAGCTACTCGGGAGGCTGAGGCAGGAGAATGGCGTGAACCTGGGAGGCGGAGCTTGCAGCAAGCCGAGATCGCGCCACTGCACTCCAGCCTGGGCGACACAGGGAGACTCCGTCTCAAAAAAAAAAAGAAAGAAAGAAAGAAAGAAAGAATGAAGGATTGCAGTCACGTATGTGAGTGCTTCCTAAGTGCTTGAGGTGTCGCACACATGATCTCATAAGCTCATGTTCCTCGCAGCAACCCTGCCACCTGGGTCCCGCTATTGTCCCCATTTTACAGAGGAGGAGACTGAGGCTCGGAGACGTTAAGTAACTTGCCAAGGTGACAGCGCTGGTTACGTGGAGGAGCCGAGGACCCAGCGAAGTGAGCAGGGCAGACATTCTCCATTTTATTGAGAGTCACAGCGAAGTCGGACGCCCCAGGCCCTAGTGACAATTTGCCTGGGAGTTTTCCAGATCCTCAAGCCTCGGGGACTCTGTCGCGCTGCCCCCAGCAGCTGCTTTCTGTTTGGCCGCAGGCTCCAGAAAACACCCTCAAAGAGACACCCGGATCTTCCATCACCTACGATGCAAATTCTACGGCTGGAAAGCACGAGGGTGGAAAGGAAAAAGTTGCGTTCTTTTTACCCCGCTCTGGATTGCACGGTGGAAACTCCGTCTCCACGGAAACGCACCTCCTGGCAGCGGTCGCCAGGGGCGGGGCTCAGGGCGGCTCCTCCCCGGGGCTGCAACTGTTCCCAGGCTGGGGCGATTGCCGTCACCCCTGAACTTCCCCGTTCCTCTTCTCGGCTGCCTCCTTTTCCGTTGTCCCTTCGCGCCCCAAACCACATCCTGGAGCGCACTCTCCAGCGTGGCTGGCAGCGGGGACGGTGCGCCGGGGCGCAGGCCCAAGAGTCGCGTGCGCGGCCCCTTGCACCATCCCCCCGGGCCCACCCCCGGGCCGCGCTGATTGGGCAGGTAGGGACTCTGCCCAGCGGAAAGTTTTGGGTGCCGGGAGGAAGTCTAACCTTTGGGAGACTCCAAGACAGCAGCTCCGAGGTCGGCGGGGGTCTGGGTGGCCATGGAGGAGCCCCCTGTGCGAGAAGAGGAAGAGGAGGAGGGAGAGGAGGACGAGGAGAGGGACGAGGTTGGGCCCGAGGGGGCGCTGGGCAAGAGCCCCTTCCAGCTGACCGCCGAGGACGTGTATGACATCTCCTACCTGTTGGGCCGCGAGCTTATGGCCCTGGGCAGCGACCCCCGGGTGACGCAGCTGCAGTTCAAAGTCGTCCGCGTCCTGGAGATGCTGGAGGCGCTGGTGAATGAGGGCAGCCTGGCGCTGGAGGAGCTGAAGATGGAGAGGGACCACCTCAGGAAGGAGGTGGAGGGGCTGCGGAGACAGAGCCCTCCGGCCAGCGGGGAGGTGAGTGTGGGAGCGAGGGTTCCGGGCCCACGGTTGCTTGCAAAGGTTGCGTCTTTTCTTCCAGGTGAACCTGGGCCCAAACAAAATGGTGGTTGACCTGACAGATCCCAACCGACCCCGCTTCACTCTGCAGGAGCTAAGGGATGTGCTGCAGGAACGCAACAAACTCAAGTCGCAGCTCCTGGTGGTGCAGGAAGAGCTGCAGTGCTACAAGAGGTGGGCTCCACTGCCTGGAGGGTCCTGCACCCATAATCCATTTATTTTTTGTCCCGTTTCCCAGTGGCCTGATTCCACCAAGAGAAGGCCCAGGAGGAAGAAGAGAAAAAGATGCTGTGGTTACTAGTGCCAAAAATGCTGGCAGGAACAAGGAGGAGAAGACAATCATAAAAAAGCTGTAAGTGTCACCTTGCTGCCCCCCGGTCCCGCTGCTTTTATGAGCTGTAATACTCACCCCGAAGGTCTGCAGCTTCACTCCTGAAGCTAGGGAGACCAGGAGCCCACCAGGAGGAACGAGCAACTCCAGACGCGCCGCCTTAAGAGCTGTAACACTCACCACGAAGGTCTGCAGCTTCACTCCTGAGCCAGCGAGATCACGAACCCACCAGAAGGAAGAAACTCCGAACACATCTGAACATCAGAAGGAACAAACTCTGGACACGCCACCTTTAAGAACTGTAACACTCACCGCGAGGGTCCGCGGCTTCATTCTTGAAGTCAGTGAGACCAAGAACCCACCAATTCCGGACACACTGGGATTACAGGCGTGAGCCACCGCACCCGGCTTTTTTTTGGGGGGTGGTGGGGACGGAGTCTTGCTCTATCGCCCAGGCTGGAGTGCAGTGGCACCATCTGGGTTCACTGCAATCTCTGCCTCCCAGATTCAAGCGATGCTCCTGCCTCAGCCTCCCGACTAGCTGGGACTATAGGTATATGCCACCACACTGGGTTAATTTTTGTATTTTTGTAGAGACGGGGTTTCACCATATTGGCCAGGCTGGTCTCGAACTCCTGACCTCATGATCCGCCCTCCTCGGCCTCCCAAAGTGCTGGGATTACAGGCGTGAGTCACCGTGCCCGGCCAGTTTATAGGTTTAGAAACTGAAACTCTGGCTGTGGAGCTAGGAAGCAGCTTGCCCAGGAGGCAAATGCAGGCCTGATTCCAAGGCCCGGGCGCGGAGCTGCCAAGCTTTATGGGTCCAGAGTCACTGGCAAGTCCTAATAATAGTAATAATTTACTGTATGCCTCGCCTGCATCATTCTAAGTACCTTTCCGATGCTGTCTCACATACTTTTGTGGGATGGGTATCACTATTGTCCTTGGGGTCCTCCCAAGGAGGTTAAGGCATAATGGGTGAAAAGTCTTGTCTAAGGTCCTCAGCTAGAAAGTGGTAGAAGCAGGACTTGAGCCCAGATACAAAGTCCACACACAGGCTTCAACCACTCTGCCTTCCAGGAAGAGCTGGTAGTGTTTAAGAGTCTAGTCCAGAACACTGTCTCAACAGCATCATTAGATCAGGGCTCCTAATCCCTAGAACCCTGTGTAACACTGCAACCCTGGCCAGGCATAGTGGTTCAAGCCTGTAATTCCAGCACTTTTGGAGGCCAAGGTGAGAGGATTGCTTGAGCCCAGGAGTTCGAGACCAGCCTAGGCAACATAGTAAGAACCTATCTTTACAAAAAACAAAAAATTAGCCAGGCATGGTGGTGAGCACCTGTAGTCCCAGCTCCTGGGGAGGCTGAGGCGGGAAGATTAATTGAGCCCGGGAGTTTGAGGCTGCAGTGAGCTATGATCACACCACTACACTCCAGCCTGGGTGACAGAGTGAGACCCTGTCTCCAAATATATAAATGCTCCCCTGCCTCCCTGTGGGGATAGATAGGGTAAGAGAACCCACTCAGAAAGAAAGGTTAAGATGGCCTGGGTGGCTGTGGTACCCCAGGAGACTAAAAAAAGTTACGGTGAGAAATGCTTGGACTGCAACTCTTGGTAAAATCTGATGCTGGCAGGTGGGCATTTTGGAAAATAAGTCCTTGGGGTGATTCTCCTAGAGATGGGCCTAGCTTGACAACAGGTAACAGAGCTGTGACGTCAGCTGAGCTCTGGCGGTTCTCACACTGCAGGATTCCAACTACAAACCTAGACCGGGGAGGAACAGGCTCAGAAGTAGGTTTTCGCCGGGTGCAGTGGCTCATGCTTGTAATCCTAGCACTTTGGGAGGCCGAGGTGGGTGGATCACAAGGTCAGGAGTTCGAGACCAGCCTGGCCAAGAAGGTGAAACCCTGTCTCTACTAAAAATACAAAAATTAGCTATTCAGGAGGCCAAGGCAGGGGAATTGCTTGAACCTGGATGGCAGAGGTTGCAGTGAGCTGAGTTCATGCCACTGCACTCCAGCCTGGGCGACAGAATGAGACTCCGTCTCAAAAAAAAAAAAAAAAAAAAAAAGGTTTTCAAGCCAAGTCTCAGAAGGCACAGGAGGTGGTTGCTGTAGCAATCATCTTTTATTTTATTTATTTGAGACAGAGTCTCGCTCTGTCGCCCAGGCCGGAGTGCAGTGGCAGGATCTCAGCTCCTGACCTCATAATCCGCCTGCCTCGCCCTCCCAAAGTGGTGGGATTACAGGGATTACCGTGCCTGGCCAGCAGTCATCTTTTACAATGAACAAATAGGGCTGGGCGCGGTGGCTCACATCTGTAATCCTAGCACTTTGGGAGATGGGCAGATCACGAGGTCAGGAGACCAGCCTGGCCAACATGGTGAAACCTCGTCTCTACTAAAAATACAAAAATTAGCTGGGTGTGGTGATGCACGCCTGTAATCCTAGCTACTCAGGAGGTTGAGGCAGGAGAATCGCTTGAACCCGGGAGGTGGAGGTTTCAGTGAGCTGAGATTGCACCACTGCACTCCAGCCTGGGCGACAGACAGACCAAGACTCCATCTCAAAAAAAAAATAAATAAATAAATAAAAATAAGTCAGGCACAGTGGCTCACGCATGCCTGTAATCACAGCCCTGTGGGAGGGTGAGGCATGAGGATCGCTTGAGGCCAGGGGTTTGAGACTAGCTTGGGCAACATAGTGAGACCCTATCTCTACAAAAAGTAAAATGAACAAATAAATATAGCAACTACATATCAGAACTTGGAGGCACTTATTAGCTATTAGTCCTGAGTACTTGTAAACACTGAATAGAAGCTAGCCAAATTTTTAATTCTAATAATAGCTAATACTGATTACTGAAGGCTATGTGCAAGGCACTGTTCCAAGTGTTGTTTTTTTTTTTTTTGTATTAACTCATTAAATCCTCACAATCACCCTGTACAAGTATTATTACTGTCTCCATGTTACAGGGA